TCCCAAAGTGCTGGGACTACAGGTGTGAGCCACCACACCCAGCCCAAAGTATACTCTTAACCCAGGGTGGGCACACACTGCTACGATCAATGATGGTGTGAGGTAATAGTGAGTGGTGGGGACTGTGGAGGGAATATGGCCACCGAAAGGACGGTTTCACTTGGCTGCAGCAGAGAGACTGGTTCCATGAGGGTGTGCACTCATTGTTTCTGGACCTCCCATATTTTCAAAGGAAGCCAGAATGTGGAGTTTTAAAGTGAAATGCCCCCCAATATTTAAGTACTGACAATTTTTAAAAACAATGTAGGCCAAACAAAACACATAGGTGGGCCGGGCGCAGTGGCTCATGCCCGTAATCCCAACACTTTAGGAGGCCGAGGCAGGTGGATCACCTAAGGTCGGAAGTTAGAGACCAGCCTGACCAACATGGAGATACCCTGTCTCTACTAAAAATACAAAATTAGCCAAGCGTGATGGTGGATGCCTGTAATCGCAGCTACTCAGGAGGCTGAGGCAGGAGAATGGCTTGAACTGGGAGGCGGAGGTTGCGGTGAGCTAAGATCATTGCACTCCAGTCTGGGCAACAAGAGCAAAATTCCGTCCCCAAAAAAAAACAAAAACAAATTTTTTGTTTGTTTAGTTTGAGCCACATAGGTGGCTCCAAATTTGTAGGTAGCCTGTGGTTTAATATCTTTCTCTCCCGTTTAACTCAGCTCCACGGGGCACATGGCATCTCCCTCTGCTCATCACAATGTCTGGATCAAACAAATGAAAAACAAAAACATGATGGCCTCTCCCAGCAAAGCTCCAGGGTTGGAAAGAGTCCCCTGGCAGGGAATTGGCACCCCGTCGTGCCCATCCTCTCTCTCTGACTGCCTGCTGGAAATGCCCCCATCTCCCTTTGAGTCCTCCTCCCGGGCAACCCCTGTGACCTGTAACCTCTGTCCTGAAATCATCACAATGGCCAGAGTGGCCTCAGCTCAGGGCCTCTGTGACATCACCAAGGGCCTGGCACCAGGTGCCCAGTCTCCCAGTTGCGAGGGCAAGCAAACCCGTCATGAGCAACTCCCTTCCCCATCTCTGCTCACCATGTGGACGCTGAAATCGTCCCTGGTCCTGCTTCTGTGCCTCACCTGCAGCTATGCCTTTATGTTCTCTTCTCTGAGACAGAAAACTAGCGAACCCCAGGGGAAGGTGCAATACGGAGAGCACTTTCGGATTCGGCAGAATCTACCAGAGCACACCCAAGGCTGGCTTGGGAGCAAATGGCTCTGGCTTCTTTTTGTTGTTGTGCCGTTTGTGATACTGCAGTGTCAAAGAGACAGTGAGAAGAATAAGGTAAGGATGGCTCCATTTTTTTTACACCATATATATTACTGACCTTGAGTATCTTTCCTGACAGGAGCAGAGTCCTCCTGGCCTTCGAGGCGGCCAACTTCACTCTCCATTAAAGAAAAAAAGAAATGCTTCCCCCAACAAAGACTGTGCATTCAATACCTTAATGGAACTCGAGGTGGAGCTTATGAAATTTGTGTCCAAAGTGCGGAATCTTAAACGTGCCATGGCAACAGGTAGTGGCAGTAACCTCAGGCTTCGAAAGTCAGAGATGCCTGCAGATCCATACCATGTCACGATCTGTGAAATATGGGGAGAAGAAAGCTCTAGCTGAATGGATTTGTGTGTCAGGAGAGAAAAAAGTTGAGTGTTGACAAACTGTATGCAAACTAATTGAGAGCTTGCTTCTTTTCTTTTTTTCACTAGAAGAAAAAGTGAATGGGAGACCAGTAGCCATAGCAGTGATGGTTTTGTTTTTGCCTCTCTCACGTCATCTAGAGCTGTGGGTGGTGAGAAGAACACCGAAAGCTACATAATAGTACGTGATGAGCTCGTGCTTCTGTTCAATGGAATGGTGATTTCTATTTTCCTCTCTCCTACAGTGTTTATTGATTGGAATTCTGCTGTAAGAAGAGCTGTTCCTTCGCCGATGATTGATGGATGGGTTTCTGTATGGACTTACAGGTGTGTTTTTTTTTTTGGATTATTTTCTGGCTGCCCAGCTGACTCTTGATTATTTCCTATGCAGCATAAAGTTCTGCTCCTCGGGAGTAAATCTGCGAATCAGAGCCTTCCTCAGGAAGATAGCTCTACAGATGACCCAGGGGAACAAGTACAAGCCGTGCATTCCAGCACCCAGGATTTCTTGTTTCATGTCATTTTAAAGAACTCATGGTTTCAGGTATACTGTGGAGTCCTAGGTTCATTCCCAGCGCTATGCCTTTATGTTCTCTTCTCTGAGACAGAAAACTAGCGAACCCCAGGGGAAGGTGCCGTGTGGAGAGCACTTTCGGATTCGGCAGAACCTACCAGAGCACACCCAAGGCTGGCTTGGGAGCAAATGGCTCTGGCTTTTGTTTGCTGTTGTGCCGTTTGTGATACTGCAGTGTCAAAGAGACAGTGAGAAGAATAAGGTAAGGATGGCTCCATTTTTTTTACACCATAT